AGAGCAACACTCTGTCTCAAAAAAAAAAAAAAGAAAAGAAAAGAAAAGAAAAGAGAAAGAGAGAGAGAGATTAGAGTTAGAGTCAGAGAGAAGCTGTGAGGACAGAATCAGAGGTCAGAGACTGGAGTGATGAGGTTTGGAGATGAAGGAACCAAGGAATTTAGGTGACTTCTAGAAGATGGATCCTCTCCGGAGTTCAGCAAAGTGAAACGTCTGTCATAATAATAACGAATGACTTCCTTTTTCATTTTCATTCATATAGTGAAGTTTTCTAAAGGCTGCATCATGTGCAATATTGTAACAGAGTAAGTGCAGGACTGAATGTGACTCTATCAGGCCAATTGTAGAGATGTGAAAAAATGTAAAACAGTGGCACTTTTCTCCCTACTTTTTTTTGAAAATCTGTTTTTTTAAATAAAATAATTTTATAAAAGTATTATGAATTATTTATAAAATTATATTAACATTATGTTAACATGCTAATATGGTAAAATTTTCTGCTTGGAGTTTGAATACACCAAATATTTATAAATATAACTCACACAAATAAAACCTCTTTGGTGTTCTCAAAATTTTGAAGAATGTAAAAGGTTTGAAAATTGCTGATCTAGCAAATGACTGAACATGAACAGCTATAGTATTTGTACCTGCCCAGCAGTGCAGCAATTCCTTATCCTTCTCATATCTGCACTTTAATTTTCCTTTGACAAATATCTCTCCCTCCTCTCAGCCCATGACATGAGGTTCACATGGGGTTAACTTAATTCCCTGGCTCAAAGGAAAGGTATTAAATTCAGACTTGTATCCAACCATTCCTGAAGCTAGACTTAGCCCTATTTTTCAATAACATGAACCAATCAATTTTCACATGAGTCCAAAATAATTCTATGTTAATACACTAAGGTACTAGGAAATATAGTTTGAGAAATGTTGATCCAAACATTGTGTTATTTACAGTGGAGTATTGACATAAACTTTGAATCTTCAAATATGTTCTGGTGTCTTGGCATCTCTTAATACCTATTAGCTTACAAGGCTTTCACTCAACTATTTTATAATTTTGATAATGACTTAATTGATTAGTTGATATATTGTTAAAATAAATATATTAATGAATTTATGATAAATAAGGCAGATAAATAAGACATGCAATTAGGAAGACATGTTAAACAAATTGTTATAATAATACAATCACTCTCAGCTTAGGATAGCTCCTGGCCACTTTCTCTCTGGGTGGTTTTTACTCTGGGAGTAGTTTAAATCATTATCTAGTAGTAGTTTAAAGCATTATCTTTGCCTAAGAGCTTTCGCTGACTCCCCACATTTGCATTGTACTAAGAGTTTTCTCTGACTCCCCACATAGGTCTAGACCCTAGTATTATAAGATTCTCATTGTACTTGCACTTTGCCTTCAAAGTACTAATCACGGTTTTGTTAGTGATTTGTGTGATGATTTGTTGAATCTTTTTTTTTTTCCCACTAGGGTGTAAGCCCCATGTTCCATCTTGATCACCATGTTTCTAGCCCAGTGCTGGCATATAGTGGGTTCTCACTAATATATCTGTAGAGTAAATGAAGAAATGCATGAGTGACATGACAGGAGAATTTAAGGATGCCATGGGAGCATAAAACAGAGGGAGCCACCTGGGTGAGGAGAGCTGAGAAAGACTTCTGGAGAGGCGACATTTGAGCTGAGAAAGGAAAGACAAGTGGGAGAGTCCTCCAGGTGTAGAAGTTGGAGAGATGAGCGCTCCAGTTAGGTAGTATTTGAAGCTGATGTAGAAAAGGAGTCTTGAGCCAGCTTGTGAAGGACTATTGGAGAGTTTTATTTTTATTTTTATCTTTTTTTTAATTTTTGAGACAGAATCTTGCTTTGTCTCCCAGGCTGGAGTGCAGTGGCATGATTGTAGCTTACTGCAGCTTCGACCTCCTGGGCTCAAACAATCCACCTATCTCAGCCTTCTGAGTAACTGGGACCAGAGATGTGCACCAAAATGCCTGGCTAATTTGTTCATTTTTTGTAAAGATAGGGTCTCCCTATGTTCCCCAGGCTATTCTCCATCTCCTGGGCTCCAGTGATCCTCACGCCTCGGCCACCCAAAGTGCTGGGATTATAGAAGTGAACCACTGCGCCTGGCCTATTGAAGGTTTTTAATCTTCAGAGTTTCGACTTTATCAACAACACTTAGAAGCCACCAAAGAATTGCAGGTATGGAAATGACATATACTTTTGCTTTTAGAACTCTAACGTCCTTACTGTTTCTCCTCCTCAGATGGATCCTAATAGAATATCAGAAGATGGCACTCACTGCATTTATAGAATTTTGAGACTCCATGAAAATGCAGATTTTCAAGACACAACTCTGGAGAGTCAAGATACAAAATTAATACCTGATTCATGTAGGAGAATTAAACAGGCCTTTCAAGGAGCTGTGCAAAAGGTAAGTCCACATCGAGGCTGATAAGTCAAGGGATAAATAAAATTATTTTTCCTTTTTATTTCAGGAATTACAACATATCGTTGGATCACAGCACATCAGAGCAGAGAAAGGTAAGCATGGATCCATACATCTGTATGAAATCGGCTATAATAATATGGTTTCTCTCATCTCCAGCGATGGTGGATGGCTCATGGTTAGATCTGGCCAAGAGGAGCAAGCTTGAAGCTCAGCCTTTTGCTCATCTCACTATTAATGCCACCGACATCCCATCTGGTAAGCTCTATCTGCATCCAGCCTGAAAAATAACTTTCAAATCTTATGCCTCTCTTCTCCACAGGTTCCCATAAAGTGAGTCTGTCCTCTTGGTACCATGATCGGGGTTGGGCCAAGATCTCCAACATGACTTTTAGCAATGGAAAACTAATAGTTAATCAGGATGGCTTTTATTACCTGTATGCCAACATTTGCTTTCGACATCATGAAACTTCAGGAGACCTAGCTACAGAGTATCTTCAACTAATGGTGTACGTCACTAAAACCAGCATCAAAATCCCAAGTTCTCATACCCTGATGAAAGGAGGAAGCACCAAGTATTGGTCAGGGAATTCTGAATTCCATTTTTATTCCATAAACGTTGGTGGATTTTTTAAGTTACGGTCTGGAGAGGAAATCAGCATCGAGGTCTCCAACCCCTCCTTACTGGATCCGGATCAGGATGCAACATACTTTGGGGCTTTTAAAGTTCGAGATATAGATTGAGCCCCAGTTTTTGGAGTGTTATGTATTTCCTGGATGTTTGGAAACATTTTTTAAAACAAGCCAAGAAAGATGTATATAGGTGTGTGAGACTACTAAGAGGCATGGCCCCAACGGTACACGACTCAGTATCCATGCTCTTGACCTTGTAGAGAACACGCGTATTTACAGCCAGTGGGAGATGTTAGACTCATGGTGTGTTACACAATGGTTTTTAAATTTTGTAATGAATTCCTAGAATTAAACCAGATTGGAGCAATTACGGGGTGACCTTATGAGAAACTGCATGTGGGCTATGGGAGGGGTTGGTCCCTGGTCATGTGCCCCTTCGCAGCTGAAGTGGAGAGGGTGTCATCTAGCGCAATTGAAGGATCATCTGAAGGGGCAAATTCTTTTGAATTGTTACATCATGCTGGAACCTGCAAAAAATACTTTTTCTAATGAGGAGAGAAAATATATGTATTTTTATATAATATCTAAAGTTATATTTCAGATGTAATGTTTTCTTTGCAAAGTATTGTAAATTATATTTGTGCTATAGTATTTGATTCAAAATATTTAAAAATGTCTTGCTGTTGACATATTTAATGTTTTAAATGTACAGACATATTTAACTGGTGCACTTTGTAAATTCCCTGGGGAAAACTTGCAGCTAAGGAGGGGAAAAAAATGTTGTTTCCTAATATCAAATGCAGTATATTTCTTCGTTCTTTTTAAGTTAATAGATTTTTTCAGACTTGTCAAGCCTGTGCAAAAAAATTAAAATGGATGCCTTGAATAATAAGCAGGATGTTGGCCACCAGGTGCCTTTCAAATTTAGAAACTAATTGACTTTAGAAAGCTGACATTGCCAAAAAGGATACATAATGGGCCACTGAAATCTGTCAAGAGTAGTTATATAATTGTTGAACAGGTGTTTTTCCACAAGTGCCGCAAATTGTACCTTTTTTGTTTTTTCAAAATAGAAAAGTTATTAGTGGTTTATCAGCAAAAAAGTCCAATTTTAATTTAGTAAATGTTATCTTATACTGTACAATAAAAACATTGCCTTTGAATGTTAATTTTTTGGTACAAAAATAAATTTATATGAAAACCTGCCTTGTGATTTTGTACTTCACCTTCATGTCTCT